TTAAATCACGTTGTGGAGAAGTCAATAATCACCCCCTATCCCTCCCCTGCTCCTCCAGTGCAAACTTCTGTGATTACGTCTCTCTCCTGAGCAAACATAGCCAGGTGCCTGCTCCCAGGGGCCTTCCTGGATTTCATGAGGCCCATCCTCTCCTGATTCCTATTTGTTCCTCAGGCAGGCTACAACTCTGCTGATCAGGCTGGGCCTTGATAACCAGTCATCAAGCTCTGGTCATGTTCCTGAGAAGCCACCTGGCCATCTTGATCGGATGTGGTGTTCACCAATCCCAGCCTCCCAGTGGGACACTGGTCATCTTTGAAGGAATGCTTCCCCCTCAGTCAGCTCATCATGTTTCTGGTGTGGTGAGTCACTCTGGTTTCAACCCTGAACGTAATCTTATTTCCAGGTCATCGGGGCACTACCCAGTCACTCCCTGATTTGTAGTAATAGTAAATAAAAGCTACCGGGGATTGGTGCTTATGTACCGGACACCATGCTAGGTGTGGGGTTTGAGCCTCACAACAAACTGTGAAGCAGGTATTTTTATCCCTATTTTACAGAAAAGTTAGAGAGGTTGACTTGCCCAGGAATATGCAGCAGGTAAGCCTGGGCCCTTAAACTAAGACACTGTCTCTGCAATCCACAGGTCTTCTTACCTGCATTTTATATGTCCCGAAATTAAGTCGAAGTTATTCACTGAAGTTATGTTATTCATTTACATTCATGAAGTTAGCAAGTGGGAGGGGCTAAAATCTGAATATTTCCCTGACACCCTCCCCTTTTTCCCACTTGTGCTCTATCCTCACTCTCCCCCCACCCACTTGTATTCTAAGCTGCAGTAAACACTTCAACTCTTGACAGTTCTAAGAACCTGTAATAATGTGCCGTCTTGCCCTGGGGCCTTTGGACAGACTGTTCTCTCCCATGCATTTGGCTAGCACAGCCTAATCTAGACACGACCTCCTCCAGGAAGCCACACCTGACCACCTTAGTCCAAGCACCCTCTTAGGAGCTTTCTTGGTTCACTCTTGCCTGTATCGCATGGCACTGAGGTTGCTGTCTTCTTTTCTTGCTCCTTCGCCTGCAAAGCCAAAGGCCAAAGCAAGGACTGCGTCTTGCTGATGATTCGGTCCTCAGCAGCCAGCACCTTCGCCGGCACGGGGTAGGTACTCAGTAGGCATTTGTTAAGTGCATAGCAATATTAACCTTCCCTTCTCCACCCACAGCGATGCCCTCCTAGCTAGCCGTCACGGGATGGAGGGCTTCATGGACTCAGGGACACAGACGGACGCCGTGGTGGTGCTGTCCTTGGCTCAGGCCGCCGTGCTTGGCCTGGTCTCCGAAAATGAGCTCTTTGGAGCTACCATAAGCGCCGAGGCCTTCTACCCGGACCTGGGGCCCGAGCTTTCAGGGGCAGCCATGGGAGAGCCCGAGCCACCAGGCCCCGACGTCTACCAGCTGGCCTGCAACGGGAGGGCCTTGGAGGAGCCGGCGGAGGAGGAGGTGCTGGAGGTGGAGGCAGCCTGTGAGAAGCACACCCGGCGGAAGACGCGGCCACCTGTGCGGTTGGTGCCCAAGGTCAAGTTCGAGAAGGTGGAGGAGGAGGAACAGGAGGTCTATGAGGTTTCTGTGCCAGGTGACGACAAGGACGCAGGGCCAGCAGAAGCCCCCGCCGAGGCGGCCAGTGGCGGCTGCGACGCCCTGGTGCAGAGCAGCGCCGTCAAGATGATCGACCTCAGCGCCTTCAGCCGCAAGCCCCGGACGCTCCGGCATCTGCCCCGAACCCCGAGGCCGGAGCTGAACGTGGCCCCATATGACCCTCACTTCCCGGCCCCGGCCCGGGATGGCTTCCCCGAGCCCAGCATGGCGCTGCCTGGGCCAGAGGCCTTGCCCACAGAGTGTGGGTTCGAGCCACCCCACCTGGCCCCCCTGAGTGACCCCGAGGCCCCCAGCATGGAGTCCCCGGAGCCTGTCAAGCCGGAACAGGGCTTCGTGTGGCAGGAGGCCAGTGAGTTCGAGGCTGACACGGCGGGTTCGACCGTGGAACGCCACAAGAAGGCCCAGCTGGATCGGCTGGACATCAACGTGCAGATTGACGACTCCTATCTGGTGGAGGCGGGCGACCGCCAGAAGCGCTGGCAGTGCCGCATGTGCGAGAAGTCCTACACGTCCAAGTACAACCTGGTGACGCACATCCTGGGCCACAACGGCATCAAGCCACACTCGTGCCCACACTGCAGCAAGCTCTTCAAGCAGCCCAGCCACCTGCAGACGCACCTGCTGACGCACCAGGGCACCCGGCCCCACAAGTGCCAGGTATGCCACAAGGCCTTCACGCAGACCAGCCACCTCAAGCGCCACATGCTGCTGCACTCGGAGGTCAAGCCCTACAGCTGCCACTTCTGCGGCCGCGGCTTCGCCTACCCCAGCGAGCTCAAGGCCCACGAAGTGAAGCATGAGAGTGGCCGCTGCCATGTCTGCGTCGAGTGCGGCCTGGACTTCTCCACCCTGACCCAGCTCAAGCGCCACCTGGCCTCCCACCAGGGCCCCACCCTCTACCAGTGCCTCGAGTGTGACAAGTCCTTCCACTACCGCAGCCAGTTGCAGAACCACATGCTCAAGCACCAGAACGTGCGACCCTTCGTGTGCACTGAATGCGGCATGGAGTTCAGCCAGATTCACCACCTCAAGCAGCACTCCCTCACCCACAAGGTAAGGCCGTTCCCAGGGCCTGGGCATCTGCCTGTGGCCCTGACCATCACCCCCCACCCCACAGGGCGTGAAGGAGTTCAAGTGCGAGGTGTGTGGCCGGGAGTTCACCCTACAGGCGAACATGAAGCGGCACATGCTGATCCACACCAGCGTCCGGCCCTACCAGTGCCACATCTGCTTCAAGACCTTTGTACAGAAGCAGACTCTCAAGACCCACATGATTGTACACTCGCCCGTGAAGCCATTCAAATGCAAGGTACCCGGTCATCAGGCCCCGGGGCTGGGACCCAGGCTCAGGACACCGGGTTGATGTGTTCTAGGTGTGCGGGAAGTCCTTCAACCGCATGTACAACCTGCTGGGCCACATGCACCTGCACGCCGGCAGCAAGCCCTTCAAGTGCCCCTACTGCTCCAGCAAGTTTAATCTCAAGGGCAACCTGAGCCGGCACATGAAGGTCAAGCATGGCGTCATGGACATCGGCCTGGACAGCCAAGGTGGGTGGGCCAAGCGCAATGGACAGAGCAGGAGGTTGGCTCTGTCATTGTCATCGTTTTACAGATGCAGAAACTGAAGAACAGAGAACTTAGATAGCTCATGCAAGATGACAACACAGCAGGAGGTGACAGACACTTTATTTCGTTACCGTGAGATAATATTTCAAATAAGTGTATGGGAAAGAAAGTTAGAAAGGGGAAAAAATGGCAGCCGGAAAGATAAGGGAGAGCCAGGTGAGGTCCCAACTCCAAGTACACCATGGGAGGTCCTAAGCAAGGGACATGCAGAGGGGAGATCTGAGCTTCCCAGCAACCAAGGCAAAAAAGTGTCAATCAGTCACACTCTTCACAAGTGCCTGCCAGAGACTATAACCCACATACTCATGAAAGGGCCAGACAGCCCTGACGTTAAGATCTGGGAGAAATTTTAGGAGAGGATCCTATGCCTCAGCAGTTCGTAGAAGTTTCAGAGGCTGTCAGAAAACATCCCAAGTGTTAGCGGTAGCCTTTCCCTCCAGCAGTGGTCAGTACTTAAAGCATTTCTGTTGGGTGACAGCAAAGCTGTTAGCCTCTCTGGCCTCATGGTGGGGAGGGACTGCTGTGGAGACTCCACAGGAAGGAGGGAGCCAACAGCGCTACAGGGAGGCTCCTTCTACAGTTGGGAGCTATTTCTGGTGCTCTGGCTGGGCATGATGGCTCACACCTATAATCCTGGCACTTTGGGAGGCCGAGGCAGGAGGATCCCTTAAGGCCAGGAGTTTGATACCAAACCAGGCAACATAGTGAGACCTGGTCTCTACAAAAATATTTTTAAATTAGCTGGGTGTGGTGGCGTGTGCCTATAATCTCAGCTACTTGGGAGTCTAAGGCAGGAAGATCACTTGAGCCCAGGAGTTCAAGGCTGTAGTGAACTGTGATCGGACCACGGCACTCCAGCCTGCGTGGCAAAGCAAGACCCTATCGCCAAATTATAATAAAGAAATTCTGGTGTGCCTCTGAGTCACACCAGCTGGGAACATGCTTTGGCAGTAACCAGGTGAGCTGACTTGCCACGTGGGATTATTTACTGGAATGCAGGCAGGCACGCGGGAACAGCTGCAGTAGCTTAACTCTGGTTTTGGAACAGCTGACCAGTGAATGGCCTGGGTTTTCTGGCAGAAACAGGTATCTCAGTTGTTTTGTTTTGTTTTTCAGTTGTCTATTAAGGTTGCTTCCAGTAGACGAGAATGAAACCCCGTCGGCTGCTCTTGGTAGCTCCTTGCTACTCAAAATGTGGTAGGAGGATGAGCAGCCTCGGCCCCACCTGGGATCTTGCTGGCCTCTCAGCTCCACCCACACCTGCTGAGTCAGACTCTACACTTCAAAAAGATCTCTGGGCCATTTGTTGCAGTCAAGTTTGAGACCCACTGGACCAGACTAGTGCCTCAGAGTCTCCTGGAGGGCTTGTTGAAACAAAGTGCTGGCCCCACCCCCAGAGTTTCTGATTCAGTAGATCTGGGGTGGGGTCTGAGACGCTGCCTTTCCCACAAGTTCCCAGTTCTTAGCAAAGCAGCCGCTGGTTCAGGGACCTCATGTTGAGAACCTTTGATCCAGACTGCAGAGGGCTGGCTGGCAAATCAGCTGCATGTTGGGAGTCACCTGAGGAATGTTTTAAATGCTGATGCCTGAGTTTGGACCTGAGGTTCAAATGTAAGTGATCTGGAATGTGGCCTGGGATCAGGATTTTTGTAAAGCACTTTGGGTGAGTCCATGTGCAGTAGATTTTGAGAGCTGTATTCTAGTGGATCTGCCCTGTTGCTAACCCACCAGAAGGAACCAGAGCAGAACGTGCCCTTTTGGAAATAACTGGGACCATGAAGAGACTGTCAGTGTTACAGCTCTTTTAGAATTTGTTAGGCTGGGCGTACTGGCTCACGCCTATAATCCCAACACTTTGGGAGGCAAATCCCAAGGTGGGCAGATCACCTGAGGTTGGGAGTTCGAGACCAGCCTGGCTAACATGATGAAACCCCGTCTCTACTAAAAATACAAAAATTAGCTGGGCGTGTTGGCACATGCGTGTAATCCCAGCTACTCGGGAGGCTGAGGCAGGAGAATCACTTGAACCTGGGAGGCAGAGGTTGCAGTGAGCCGAGATTGTGTCACTGCACTCCAGCCTGGGTGACAGAGTGAGACTTTGACTCAAAAAAAAAAAAAAAAAAGCATTCATTTAGCAGGTTTTCCAGTTTTTACCAGAAATCGCCCCACCCCCATCCCACCACCCAAACAAGATTTTTTAAAAAGACTGTCCCTGTACACCTTGTTCCTCGGGGTGGTTAAGGCACAACCTCTTTCTATATGAGCTCAGTCACCAGGGATGCTTAGAATTCCTCTATTCCTGGCCGTACCAGATGACAGAAGGAAGCGATTGGCCCTGGAATGACTGGGCTCCAGGTCCCCACCTCCCTCATACAGCCTTGGTCTGGGAAGCCCAGGCTTGATGCGTATGCAGAAGGAAGGCAGCATACATTCTAGACAGAACGATCTAGTAACTATGGGGCTGTCATTTGGGGAGGTGGATCAATGTCCTTATAAAAAATGCTACAGACTATTCTCTGGGGCCCACAGGACGGGACCATAGACTTAATAAACAAAATGGGGACGGTGTACAGAGATCCACAAGTAGAAATTTTCTCAAGGTGCTTTTTTTTTTTTTTTTTTTTTTGAGACGGAGTCTTGCTCTTTCACCCAGGCTGGAGTGCAGTGGCGCGATCTCGGCTCACTGCAAGCTCCACCTCCTGGGTTCACGCCATTCTCCTGCCTCAGCCTCCCAAGTAGCTGGGACTACAGGCGCCTGCCACCACGCCCGGCTAATTTTTTTGTATTTTTAGTAGAGACGGGGTTTCACGGTGTTAGCCAGGATGGTCTTGATCTCCTGACCTCATGATCTGCCTGCCTTGGCCTCCCAAAGTGCTGGGATTACAGGCATGAGCCACTGCGCCTGGCCCCCAAGGTGCTTTATTTAGCTTGTTTTTGAAACCAGCTGTGTAACATGAGGGTGTGGCACTAGGACTGAGGGAAGAAACAGCCCAAATCTATAAGATATGGGTCAAGTGACCTTGTTTTATAAAGTCCGGAAGACTCACAGTGGGTTAGATGCTACAGGCACAAGTAACAGATACCCATTCAGACTGGCCTAAACAATAAGGAAATCCATTAAGAAATGGCTCAAGACCAGGTGTGGTAGCGCACACCTATCGTCCCAGCTACTCGGGAGGTTGAGTTGGGAGGATCACTTTGAGTTTGAGGCTGCAGTGAGCCATGATTGCACCACTGCACCCCAGCCTTGGCAATAGAGCAAGACCTTGTCAAAAAAAGAAAAGAAATGGGGCCAGGCGCAGTGGCTCACGCCTGTAATCCCAGCACTTTGAGAGGCCGAGGCAGGCGGATCACCTGAGATTGGGAGTTCAAGACCAGCCTGACCAACATGGAGAAACCCCGTCTCTACTAAAAATACAAAAAAAATTAGCCGGGTATGGTGGCGCATGCCTGTAATCTCAGCTACTTGGGAGGCTGAGGCAGGAGAATCGCTTGACCCCAGGAGGTGGAGGTTGTGATGAGCCAAGATTGCACCATTGCACTCCAGCCTGGGCAACAAGAGCGAAACTCGGTCTCAAAAAAAAAAAAAAAAAGAAGAGAAAAGAAATGGTTCAAAGTCTAGGCCCTCTTCAGAGCTGGCTGATTCAGCTTGCCAACAGTGACATCAGGGTGAGGCTTCCTCTGTCCACAGCATTAGCTGCGAATATCCTCATGGTCACAAGATGGCTGCCAGTGGCCGTCAGGGTGTGTGCTTCCTTGTTCACATCCAGTGGAAGAGTGACAGCCTGCTCCCCTTAGCTCTCTGACACCAATGAGAAGGTGCTAAGAACTTACTAGCAGGCCTTTCCTCATGACCCATTCAACAGGATTGGGTCACGTGCCTATTCCTGAACCACTAATTGGGAAGGGATGGGATTACTCTTAGACCAGTGGTTCTCAACTGAGCATGAGTTTGTCTTCCAGGTGACAGTTGGCCATGTTTGGAGACATTTATGGTTGTCACAACTGGGGTGATGCTACTGGCATCTCATGGGTAGAGGCCAGGGATGCTGTCAAACATCCTACAATGCACAGGACAGCCTCACAACAAAGAATTATGGCCCTAAGTGCCAAGGTTGAGAAAGTCTGCCTTAGACCTGTCAGGGCTGCCCCCAGCCTGGGGTCTGTTTCCCCCAAAACACGCACATCTCAGCGGACAGGGCCAGAATGCACTTTGGGGGCCAGCCACAGCCCCTGCCAGCCTCCCAGTTCCCCCAGATCCTACCCTGGGCTTCCCCTGTAAGAGCTTTATAATGAGATTTCAATTTTATAAAATTATAAGGGGCCTCTTAGGAGTTTTTGCCTGACATATCTTTATGAACCTACCCTGAGTGTTTGTCCCTGGAGAGCCAGGCCCAAGGATACCAATGGCTAGAACCAACAGAAAAGCACAGCTGCCGGCAGGAGGCCTCACCCTCCCGCAGTGTGAGGCAGAGCAGCACAGTGGCTCAGAACAACAGCATGTGCTGGGTGACCTTTGGCAAGTTGATTCACCTCTCTAAACCTCAGCCTTCTGAGCTGCTAAATGGGGCTGTTGTGATTGCTGGATGAGGCGAGGCCTGCGAAGTGGCTGGCATGCAGCAGGTGCTAATGAGTGCTGCAAAGGTGATGTCACGCAGGCAGCTTCCCGTGGCCAGAGAAACATTGCAGAGAAGGGATAAGTAGGGCTTAGTGACTTTGACGGGTCAATGGAAGAATGACCCAAAGAAGGCTTCAAGGCCAGGCCTGCAGTTCTCCACCACAAAGGCCCTCACTGATAGCACCCACTCCCCCACACTCAGCTTTGGGGCCTAGGTCTGGTCACCCAGCTAGAAGCCACAGGACCCTGAGGCGTCCGAGGGTGGGAAGGCTGAGAGGCAGCTGAGACTCCTGGAGGCCGTGACTGGGAAGCCCTCTCTTTAGAAAGGCCATCAGCTTCCTGCGTGGGGGTGACTGGCTCCTCCCGAGAGATGGCAGCCAGGTCTGACTGTGCCCCTCTCTTACAGACCCCATGATGGAGCTGACAGGCACTGACCCTTCAGAGCTCGACGGCCAGCAGGAGATGGAGGACTTCGAGGAGAACGCCTACAGCTATGCGAGCGTGGACAGCAGCGCCGAGGCCAGTGTCCTCACTGAACAGGCCATGAAAGAGATGGCCTACTACAATGTGCTATAGCGCAAGCTGGGCCACCCCTAACGGGGGCCGGGGGCGAGGGCATGGGGGTGAGACCCATGGGCTGCAGGCTGCACCTCCTGCAGCCGAGAAACAAGCTACTGCCCCACTGTTCTGAGCCCTCCCTCCCCGAGTCATTTGCACCACTAGGGACCTTTAGACCAAATGGAGACTGTACTACTGGCCCCGGCTGTGAGCCAGCACAGGCCCAGGCATCCCAGCAAGGGAAGGAGAACACGCGAGGCCCAGATCTGGGTCTCCCTGGCCTGCTTCCGTGGGGAGTGGGAGAAGTGGGGCCACTGGGGACAGGTCACAAGGGCACCGGCCCTCGGGGTCTCTCCAGGCCCAGCAGAGCTCTTCAGGGGTCCTGACACTGGAAGAAGAGACCACTTGAGCCATGTCTTTTTCACGGCCAACTCCTGCCTCTAAGGATGTCTGAGCTCCCCTCTGGCCAGTACTGCCCACCTCTACCTTGTCCAGGCCCCCTTCCCCGCCCTGTCGACGGACCGCCAGGCAGGGCACTCTGCCTTCTACCTCCCGGGGTCTCCCATGCGCTCCTCAAGCCAGGTGTGCACGTGGCCCTGGCCCTGGCCTGCAGGACAGCTGGGGGGCACCCAGCCCCCAGAAGACCCCTGTCCTACATCCCTTTCTGGAAGTGAGTGTCCCTACAGTGGATTGCAACACATGTCGTCCACTTCGACCCTAGCTGGAGTGCCTCACCAGGGGGCCCCACTAGGAACAAAGCCAGGACAGGCCCCGCGTCAGGCACACACTAACAAAACCAGAAGCATGGGGCAGGGCAGGGCGGAGTGAGGGCATCACAGGGGACCAAGAAGGGCTGTCCTTGGGGGAGGCCCAGGACCACCTGTCGGGGAGGGGGACCGCAGTCATTTCTCATTCCTCAGTGTCCACCTTGCGACGGGGATAGCCACGAGTCAGCAGCTTCCCGGAAAGAGCAACGTATTTTAAAAAGGAAAGTAAAGCCCACAGAGGGAAATCAAGGGTTTTTTTGAGCAAAGGGGGTCTTCTGAAGGTAACTTATTATTTTTTTCTTTCCAACTGTGTGTCACCTATGACCTTTTCTGATGGAGATGCATTTTCTTTTTCCAAGCGTAAGCTTCCTAATGTGCTGTGCGTGCTTCCTACCCACCCACCCCGAGCAGCCTGGCCGGGCAGGACTGGGGCTCCATGGGGACTGTCACCCTGGCCCTGGAGGTGCAGCCGCTGGCAGCAGCCTCAGCAGGCTGGGGTGGGAGGCAGGAGAAGGCAGAGCTGGGAAGCCCTCCACCCCTGCCTGGCTCCTGCAGTCGCTGACTTGCTCTGTCCCATGTCCCATCCTCGGCTGTCAGGGCTGCTGACTCTGCTCAGCCAACAGCTAGCTCCCTCGCTCGCCTGCTCTCTTCCCCTCTGTTCCCACGCCAGCTCCTGCCCCTGGAACCAGAGATGACAGGCCCAGGGCAGTGAAATAGCACATTCAGGAACTCTAGGGCACCCGGACCCCCCCACCCACTTGCCTCCTGAGGCCTCAGTGGGGAGGGGCAAGCAGGGGTCTTCCCCAAAGGCACAGATGAAGCCACTAGCTTCAGCCTAGAAACCCGGAGAAGGGAACAGCCTGCGGTGGGAGGAACCAATCTGCAGCGCAGCCACCCCCAAGGCTGGATCCTTAAGTGAAGGACCAAGCCAGGCCTCAGGGTGACTGTGATCAGGACTGAGGGGTGGACAAGGTGGCCCAAGTATGGCTTCCAGACCCCGAAGCCCCACGACCTCCCAGGTGCCCGCCATGATGACCCTCAGGTGGCAGTGACCCCGTCACTGTATAAGACATTTTCTCCTGCTGAGCAGAAGGCATCATCCCCTGCAACTACCTCTTCCCACGTCTTTCTCCCCTGGTACCAAAAAGAACCCTGTACCTCTCCTCCTCCTCCTCCCTCCTGCCAGTGCAGTGGCCTTGGTCTTGGAAACTGAAGGGAGAAGGTCTGGCCCCCAGGGTGGGGCTCTCCTTTCCCTCCCCCAGCCCCGCCGTCAGCACTGGCCCTCTGTGAGGTTCGATACTTGAACGCCCCCTGCCCTGTGCCTTGGACCTGGGCAAAGCTAGGAGGAGGAAACAGCACAACTCACAGTTTGAGCTGGGGGGTGGTCTTGGCAAGGCTCCTGTCTGTACCCCTCCCTAACCTTCTCAAAAGAGGTGCACAGCCTCTCGGGTGACTTGGAAACTCCTGGACAAATTCCATTCTAACTTATTTTGACATGTATACAAACCAACTGTTTAGAGATTCCACTTGTGCAAAGCCCTACTGTGTTTTTATGTTCCTGTTTAAAAGAGAAGTTTACTTAGCAATAATTATAAATAAATGAATATTCTTTAGTGAGGTGACTGCAAATGCTTCTTTCCCCAGC